AATGTTTGCCTGTCTTTATCTCCAGAAAGCTGGATTCTGCATTCGGATATGATATACCACAAAATTCAGAGAATACTGAAAGCTCCTACTGGCTCTTTCAATTTAAAATACTTACTGCTGGAGGAGTAGAGATAGAGAATTGGGAAGTAAAGCCCCAGTTCTTAGGGAGTTTGCCATCTAGAAGGAATGTCCTACTTTCTTCATCTTCATGTCCTTACTACTTCTCACATCTTATCTCACAGGGATCCCAGTCCAACCTTATGAGCCTCTTTCTTGATCTGTCAGTACAGCTAATAATATAAAACAGTAATAACAAATAATAGCTAATATTACTAGTGCTTGTTATATGCCAGATTCAAGTCTCTTTCCTTTAAGAGAGAAAGAAAAGGCAAAAAAAGCCCTCCACTGTCCCCTATCAAAGGGATATTCCTTCCTAAGCGCCACTCTCTATCTCCTTCTTTTGAAGGCAACACTGATAGAGCAATCTCCAGGGCAAAACTGGATCCCCAAGCTCTCAACAGAATTTGTTCTTGTTAATGTCACTACTGCCTTCCTAACTACCAAGTCCAATGAGCACTTTTCTGTCCTTTCTCACTTTTGTAGATGACCAAGAAACTCTCTACACCCTTTCTCTTAATTCCCTTGATATTTCTTTTCTTTGGTTTTCTCCTCTTCTTGTTCTTTCTCAATCCTTCTGTGTTATGGCTATGAGCAATTCACACAAACTGGGTGTCTGTTTCTTTATCTATAAAACAGAAATCATGCTGTCAACCTTAAGGAATTCTTGTGAAAAACAATGGAGTCCATTTATGTAAAACTATACTATCAACTTCACCATGTTATATCAATGGTTGTTTTGTTGCTATTAAGTGTAAAGTAATAAAATGTTACCTATCAGAATTTCAAAATGATCTCTTTTGATGGTTATTGAAGAATATTTTGTAAAGCATCTTAGTTATGTTTTTAAATGGATGCTTATGTTCTTAAATATATTTTCTTCTTTTAAGTGGTTGAAATACCCCCATATATATCTGTGTACACTATTGATTAGCCAGTTTTTGTTTTCTAATTAAATCAAAGTTAGATTTCAACTCAGCTCTTGTATGATTCATCCACACATCCTAAGATTTTCATAAATATGTGACTTTGGAAGAAAAAAATATCTGCTCTCAAGAGATTTGGGAATCTAATTACAAGCTTACAATAAATGCATTGTTTTAGTGTTTGTTTGAAAATCAAGTTGTGAATAAATTATATGGTCAATTATTTCAAATGCCCATCCCCAGAACATAATAAGAATATCTCACATTAATTTGGTGATTATTGTTATTTCTCATGACCTTTCCCATACAACATCTTATTTGAGGTAAACAGCCATTCTGGGAGTTAGGAGTTCTGTTGCAAAAGTCTTGGTAATTTTGTGTAGCTCCTTGGTGAATTGTCGTGCCTGACCAACCCCATATCCTGCCATTGTCCCCAGTCCCAAGTTGACTCACAAATTCCCCACTGTTCCCACCACCTTGTTCTGGCCTTTCTTCCAGCTCTCACCTAATTGAATGGCTACTGTTTTCTTTTGTTTCCCTAACAGTTCCATGGGCATCTCAATGGCAGGGGCCATGTCTTTCATCCATCACTGCGTCTTACTTGAATGTGGTAGGCACTCAATAAATATATTACACATTTAACGTGCTGACTGTTGCTCTGTTTGCTGCTTCAGGTAATTTGTTCTTGGTGAGTCTGGCATTGGCTGACCTGGTGGTGGCCTTCTACCCCTACCCGCTAATCCTCGTGGCCATCTTCTATGACGGCTGGGCCCTGGGGGAGGAGCACTGCAAGGCCAGCGCCTTTGTGATGGGCCTGAGCGTCATCGGCTCTGTCTTCAATATCACTGCCATCGCCATTAACCGCTACTGCTACATCTGCCACAGCATGGCCTACCACCGAATCTACCGGCGCTGGCACACCCCTCTGCACATCTGCCTCATCTGGCTCCTCACCGTGGTGGCCTTGCTGCCCAACTTCTTTGTGGGGTCCCTGGAGTACGACCCACGCATCTATTCCTGCACCTTCATCCAGACCGCCAGCACCCAGTACACGGCGGCAGTGGTGGTCATCCACTTCCTCCTCCCTATCGCTGTCGTGTCCTTCTGCTACCTGCGCATCTGGGTGCTGGTGCTTCAGGCCCGCAGGAAAGCCAAGCCAGAGAGCAGGCTGTGCCTGAAGCCCAGCGACTTGCGGAGCTTTCTAACCATGTTTGTGGTGTTTGTGATCTTTGCCATCTGCTGGGCTCCACTTAACTGCATCGGCCTCGCTGTGGCCATCAACCCCCAAGAAATGGCTCCCCAGATCCCTGAGGGGCTATTTGTCACTAGCTACTTACTGGCTTATTTCAACAGCTGCCTGAATGCCATTGTCTATGGGCTCTTGAACCAAAACTTCCGCAGGGAATACAAGAGGATCCTCTTGGCCCTTTGGAACCCACGGCACTGCATTCAAGATGCTTCCAAGGGCAGCCACGCGGAGGGGCTGCAGAGCCCAGCTCCACCCATCATTGGTGTGCAGCACCAGGCAGATGCTCTCTAGCCTGGATCTGAGGCACACCAGCAGCATGACAAACTCATGAAATGGTGGGAGAGAGTCTGCTGCAAGGGTGAGACCAGGCAGCCTGCTGGGCCACACTGTCCTGTTGGCATCACAGCCCCAAGGCTGGGGGAACTTCATGCTGGGACAAGCAGCCCATCAACGCCATGGGTTCAGGCTGATCCAGGAGATGCTCACAGGCCACAGGACCTGGAAAACACTCTTGGTGGTGTCTTGGGGATTTGGTGCACACAAGACCAAGGAAAGGACAGAATGAGGAAAGGCCTGGGGCAGAAGAGCCCAACTCCTTCTCATAGCTGACCCTCATCCTCCTGCCTTGGCCTCCTGGCTGCTTTCTCCCCTTCCCCCCAGCGTGGCAGGATCTCTTCCTGTTAGCAAGGATGAAAGAGAGAGGTCAGTAGGACTGGAACTTGGTAACTGCAAGGCCACTAATTGGAATTTTTTCTTGGATCCATAGGTTTTTGGTGATAAACCAGGAGCTGAGAGAATCAAAAAGAATGGTAAAGCCCAGGCCCAGGACATCAAGCAATGTACATATTTGGAATGACCTCATGCTGTGGGCCCTGATTGTAAATAAAAATGCTTTTGCGGAAACAGCAAAATTTGGGGAAGCCTGTCTTCCACCTCCTTGACTGAAAAGTCT